CCTTCTTCAGGAAGCCTTCTTGAACTATATTCTAAGGACTAATGACTGAAAGATGCTCTTCCTCCTTTGATCCCCAAAGTAGTAGTAACTACACCTATCATGGCTTTGCTGGCTTCTTGCCTTGGGATAGAGATGCCTGAGACCCCATTATCCCTAAATTCAAAGAAGCTGTAAATGCCTTTAAGGCAAAAAGGACATGGACATCCCCCAAGGGTCTGAAGTGCAACCCATTCTGGTGTATTTAATGTGTATCTTTTTGTTTCTATGTGTCTTTGCAAGTCTGTGTTGTTTGATGTAAATGCATTTGTAATATTTTTATTGATATTGTTTCCTAGGTCTTATTTGGTTTGGTTATTTACTTTTTCTGCCTAGCACTAGGTGTTTAAATCCATATTGCCACGAATACAGCGGGTCCCTTGCTTTGAGTGCTGCACAGTTTATCCATCTGCTCTTACAAGAAAGGGCGCTTAGATTGTCTCCAACTCCCAGCAACCACAGCAACACAGCAACCAACATCCTCCTACATGTCCCTTTATGGGCCTGATAAATCTTTCTGAACACTGATAAATCCGACCATCTCTTCATATGCTTGCAGACCTGCTGAGGTTGTGGTCCCTTAAACGCCAGCTCACATCTTTGGGGTTTGACTTTCTGCGCCTGAGGCGGCGGGCCCAAGGCTCAGCCCTCCTCCCCGAGTCCCGAGAGGCGCGAGGAGGATGAGCCTGCCAGATGCCTTGTGCGCATCTATCTCCAGGGCCGGGGAGGCTGGGCGAACTCCCGGGGAGGAGACTGGGTCAGGGACACCTGCGGAACTCGGCGTGGCCCCGACCCGCCGGCCTCGGGCGCGGAGGGGTGGGCAGGTTAAGAGAGCAGGAGGAGGGACCTGCGTCCTGGTCCGGGACTGGGGTGGCCGGGGCAGCTGCGCTCCTAGCAGGCGGGGCGTGGAGTCTGGAGGAGCGACCGCCCCGTCCTCTCGGCTCCCCGGGCCCCGCCCCGGCGGACGCGCGCCTCGCGCCCGGGCACCAGCGCGCGCAGGGGCTGCGGAGCGGCAGGATGCAGGAGGAGCTGGCGTGGGAGACCGACGGCCGTGAGTCTGCCTGGAGGAGGGAGGGGGGCGGGCCCTCATCCTGCACCCCATTTTCTCCCCACAGTGCTTCCTCTGGAGAGGCAGCTCCACGAGGCCGCCCGCCAGAACAATGTCGGCAGGATGCAGGAGCTGATTGGGAGGAGGGTTAACACCAGGGCCAGAAACCACGTGCGTAATGAGCTTCTCTGAATCCAGGCACCGCACCTGACAAGTGTCATCTCCCTCCGGGCAGGTGGGCAGGGTGGCCCTGCACTGGGCTGCAGGTGCAGGGCACGAGCAGGCTGTGCGTCTGCTTCTGGAGCACGAGGCTGCTGTGGACGAGGAGGATGCGGTAGGGGCCCTCACAGAGGCACGTCTGTGTGTACGTGTCTGTCTGTCTGTCTGTCTCAGGGTTCTTCTCACCTCCTCTATGTCCTCTCCCCTAGTTTGGGATGAATGCGCTTCTCCTGTCTGCCTGGTTCGGCCACTTACGAATCCTCCAGATCTTGGTAAACTCAGGGGCCAAGATCCACTGTGAGAGCAAGGTAAGGCCTCAGCTGGTAGACCCCTGTCCCCTGACTGCAGGAACCCTCCTGCACTTGTTTCCAGGATGGCCTGACCTTACTGCACTGCGCAGCCCAAAAAGGCCATGTGCCTGTGCTGGCGTTCATAATGGAGGACCTGGAGGATGTGGCCCTGGACCACGTAGACAAGGTGAGAGTGCCTCAGGGCTACTCATCATTCCCGGAAGGCTCACACCGCTTCTCCTCCCGGCCAGCTGGGGAGGACGGCGTTTCACAGGGCAGCTGAGCACGGGCAGCTGGATGCTCTGGACTTCCTCGTGGGCTCTGGCTGTGACCACAATGTCAAAGACAAGGTACCGTGTCCGTGAGGCTCTGGGATCCTGACTGCTGGCCTCTCAGGAGCCCTTTTTCCTGCAGGAGGGGAACACTGCCCTTCATCTGGCTGCTGGTCGGGGCCATATGGCTGTGCTGCAGCGACTTGTGGACATCGGGCTGGACCTGGAGGAGCAGAATGCGGTGAGTCACCGCCTGGGGATGGCGAGATGCATACCATCCTCATTGCTCTTCTTGTGTGTTGCAGGAAGGTCTGACTGCCCTGCATTCGGCTGCTGGAGGATCCCACCCTGACTGTGTGCAGCTCCTCCTCAGGGCTGGGAGCACCGTGAATGCCCTCACCCAGGTAGCCAGGCCCTCCCAAGACTGCGGTCGGCTGTGATAACGCATTGATGCCTGTTTCCTTCTAGAAAAACCTAAGCTGCCTTCACTATGCAGCCCTCAGTGGCTCGGAGGATGTGTCTCGGGTCCTCATCCACGCAGGAGGCTGCGCCAACGTGGTTGATCATGTAAGTATGGTGCGAGTGTTGAAGGGGGTCTCTGGTCGATTGATCCGTGTATCTCCTCCCACAGCAGGGTGCCTCTCCTCTGCACCTCGCTGTGAGGCACAACTTCCCTGCCTTGGTCCGGCTCCTCATCAACTCCGACAGTGACGTGAATGCCGTGGACAATGTAAGTGGCTACAGAGACCTTCCGGGCCCCAGTCACTTACCTATTCCCTTGGCTTCTCCCCTAGAGGCAGCAGACGCCCCTTCACCTGGCTGCAGAGCACGCCTGGCAGGACATAGCAGATATGCTCCTCATTGCTGGGGTTGACTTAAACCTGAGAGATAAGGTACCTCTGCTTACAACCCACCTCGCTTCAGGCTCTGGCTTCTCTTCTTGCCTCTTAATTGCAGCAGGGAAAAACCGCCCTGGCAGTGGCCGTCCGCAGCAACCATGTCAGCCTGGTGGACATGATCATAAAAGCTGATCGTTTCTACAGATGGGAGAAGGTACGGAGGCCTCACGCTTGATCTTTCCTCATGAGCTTCTGCACTTTTGGGATCTGCCCCACAGGACCACCCCAGTGATCCCTCTGGGAAGAGCTTGTCCTTTAAGCAGGACCATCGGCAGGAAACACAGCAGCTCCGTTCTGTGCTGTGGCGGCTGGCCTCCAGGTATCTGCAGCCCCGTGAGTGGAAGAAGCTGGCATATTCCTGGGAGTTCACGGAGGCACATGTCGACGCCATCGAGCAACAGTGGACAGGTACCACCTTGCCTCTCCTCGCCCTAAGCAACTCCCTCTCTCTCTCCTCCCTCACTGTTCTCAGGCACCAGGAGCTATCAGGAGCACGGCCACCGAATGCTGCTCATTTGGCTGCATGGCGTGGCCACGGCTGGTGAGAACCCCAGCAAAGCGCTGTTCGAGGGCCTCGTGGCCATTGGCAGGAGGGACCTGGCTGGTAAGAGCGTACTCTGCTGGGCTGCTTCTCAGGTTTTTTGAGACAGTCTTGCTCTCTCACCCAGGCTGGAGTACAATGGCGAGATCTCAGCTCACGGCAACCTCCGCCTCCCGGGTTCAAATGATTCTTGTGCCTCAGCCTCCCGAGTAGCTGGGATTACAGGTGCATGCCATCACAGCTGGCTAATTTTTGTATTTTTAGTAGAGATGGGGTTTGGCCATGATGGCCAGGCTGGAAAATTGAAACATAATTTCACAATTATTCCTTTTTCCACCTTAAATAATAAGAGTAGAATACTTTCTGTGTTTTTATCTTATACACATGAATAAATGCTATGGCTTATCACAGTTACAATGTGTTTTCTGAAAGTAAAGATTATTTTACCTTGAAATTACAAAAATTATTTTCAGTTTTCCAAAATTCTATCTTTAAACCTAAATAATTCAATTTCATGGATGCACAAATGTTTATTGAGAGTCTCATATTCATGCTTTTCTTCACAGCACTATAAAGTTGGACTTGGAAAATTTGGACAGCCATTTGCCATTGTAATTTTTATTCTTTTTTCTCCTGATTATTTGACAAAACTTGTATCCACATTGTAGCTGTTCATGTGTCTGCTTCTATTGCATATTGTAAAATTATTAACTACTTCCCAAAATAGTATTTCTCTCAGCAGATATTTCTTTGGTACTACCATGTATTGTGTAACTTTTGGGAAAGTAAGGTGGCTTCCCTGCTCTCAGTGAAGCATTTTATTAAAAGAATAATTATAATTAAAAAAACACGATACAGATCAGTGCATATAGTATATTACTAATAGTATGCTGTTAATTGTGTAAGAAAGAAAGGAAATTAGAAAACATATTTGCATAAATAAAAGCTAGACAAAGGCTAAGAAACTAATCAGGTGGTTTCCCTGGGGTAGTAGGATAATGGGGAACAGTGGGGCTGGGACCGGGTGGGAGAAAGAGTTCTCAGTGGTTCCTTTCTATACAGTTTTAACTTTTGAAATGTGTGAGAGTGTTACTTACTGAAAACTGAAAGGATATGACATGCTGGAACAGGCAAAACTACAAAGACAGTAAAAAGATCAGTGATTTCCAGGAGCTGCAAGGGCAGTGAGAGGAAGGGAGGGATGAGGAGGTGGAGCGCAGGGGATGTTAGGGCAGTGAAAGGTTCTGTATGACACTGTGATGGTGGGTACATGACATTGGGCATTGGTCAAAACCCATAGCATGTACAGCACAAAGCGTTTGCTCTAATGTGAGCTATGGACTTTAGTTAATAGTAACGTGTCAATATTGGTTCATCAGTTGTATCAAATGTACCACACTGATGCCAGATGTTAATAATCGGGGAAACTGTGTGTGCTGAAGAGTACGTGGGAGCTCTCTGTGCTATCTGCTCAATTTTTCTCTAAACCTAAAACTGTTCTAAAATAGAAAGTCTGTGAAAAAAAACAAAAGTAAAGTTATAAAAGGAAAAGAAAACAGAGGCTTTAAATTAAATCATCTATTCCTTGGGAAAGGTATTTTGTACCATATGGGACTGAAATCATTTATCTGGATGAATTTTATAAAATGAATTTTGTAATTTTTTTCTGAGAAAAAAAAGTTCTTAAATACAATAAAATTGAAATGTTGAAATATATCTCTCAAATCCAGTACTCATATCTTTTCTTT